GGACTCAAATGATCCGCCCACCTCAGCCTCCCAAAGTGCTGAAATTACAGGTGTGAGCCACCGCGCCTGGCCACAAAACATTTTTAAAGGAACATACATATTAAGTAGGAGTGTGAGGACCTTCATGAGAGTGGTGAATTCCAAATTCAAGAAATTATTAGGGTGGGACAGAAACAATATGGAGAGATGGAGGAACAGAGACTTCATTTATTTATGCCATTTTTTCCCAAGTTGAGTAGGGTTTTTTTTTACATTTTTTAAATATATTACTCTTTATACCATCGTTCAACTAAAATAGATCACTTTTTTTTTTTTTTTGAGACAGAGTCCCGCTCTGTTGCCCACACTAGAGTGCAGTGGTGTGATCTCTGCTCACTGCAACCTTCACCTCTGGGTTCAAGCCATTCTCCTGCCTCAGCCTCCCAAGTAGCTGGAGTTACAAGCATGCACCACCATGCCTGGCTAATTTTTGTATTTTTAGTAGAGATGGGGTTTTGCCATGTTGGGCAGGCTGGTCTCCAACTCCTGACCTCAAATGATCCACCTGCCTCGGCCTCCCAAAGTGCTGGGATTACAGATGTGAGCCACCACACCCAGTTAATTTTTGTGTTTTTAGTAGACACGAGATTTCACCATTTTGGCCAGGCTGGTCTCCAACCCCTCACCTCAAGTGATCCACCTGCCTAGGCCTCCCAAAGTGCTGAGATTACAGGTGTGAGCCACCATGCCCAGCCTAAAATAGATGCTTTTGTAAATCCAGTGTGACTCTGGAGTCAACAGGGAGAGGCTAGACCCTTGGGGGCCTCCATTAAGTCTGGACACAGATTCAGCAAGAGAGCAGCAGCCCACTGAGCAGCCCATACACCAAGGGGCGGATTTCTAGAGGAAACAAGAAAAAGGGGCCCTAAAAATGGCACAAACAGGAACCAGGAAATGTGTGCCCAGCCTCACACATGACCCTGGGCAGGGATATAAAGGGTCCAGGCTCAGGGAGCTCCACACCTGCACCTCCCTCTCACCTGCTCCTCTACCTGCTCCACCCTCAATCCACCAGAACCATGGGCTGTTGCGGCTGCTCCGGAGGCTGTGGCTCCAGCTGTGGGGGCTGTGGCTCCGGCTGTGGGGGCTGTGGCTCCGGCTGTGGGGGCTGTGGCTCTGGCTGTGGAGGTTCTGGCTCCAGCTGCTGTGTGCCCGTCTGCTGCTGCAAGCCCGTGTGCTGCCGTGTGCCAACCTGTTCCTGCTCCAGCTGTGGCAAAGGGGGCTGTGGCTCTTCTGGGGGCTCCAAGGGGGGCTGTGGCTCCTGTGGAGGCTGCAAGGGGGGCTGTGGCTCTTGTGGGGGATCCAAGGGGGGTTGTGGCTCCTGTGGGGGCTCCAAGGGGGGCTGTGGCTCTTGTGGGGGATCCAAGGGTGGCTGTGGTTCCGGCTGTGGGGGATGTGGCTCCAGCTGCTGTGTGCCTGTCTGCTGCTGCAAGCCCATGTGCTGCTGTGTGCCAGCTTGTTCCTGCTCCAGCTGTGGCAAAGGGGGCTGTGGCTCCTGTGGGTGCTCCAAGGGGGCCTGTGGTTCTTGTGGGGGCTCCAAGGGGGGCTGTGGCTCCTGTGGAGGCTGCAAGGGGGGCTGCGGTTCTTGTGGGGGATCCAAGGGGGGTTGTGGCTCCGGCTGTGGGGGCTGTGGCTCCGGCTGCGGTGTGCCCGTGTGTTGCTGTTCCTGTTCCAGTTGTGGCTCTTGCGCGGGGTCTAAGGGAGGCTGCGGGTCATCCTGCTCCCAGTGCAGTTGCTGTAAGCCCTGCTGCTGTTCCTCAGGCTGTGGGTCATCCTGTTGCCAATCCAGCTGCTGCAAGCCCTGCTGCTCCCAGTCCAGTTGCTGTGTCCCCGTGTGCTGCCAGTGCAAGATCTGATTTCTGGCTTTGCAGGACTCTTACCATGGCCAGGCATTCCTGCCCAGCCTTTACCTCCTTTTCCTGGCACCCAGTGAGCCAGACTCTCCTTCCCCACCCACTA